TGGTAATGTGAGTGAGTTTGTCAATCTTTGCCCCTACTGTGAATTTGAGAAGCAGAGGAAGAGAAAAAGAGAAAGACCCCCCCCCCCGCCCCCTGCCTCCGCCCCTCCCTCTAGCACACAGTAGGCGCGCAAGGAGTGCAGTGTTAGCTGCTGCTGGACTGAGCTCCTCATCCTACACTTGCAGGGGTTGCTCTTTTGGACAGAAAGCTGGAATAAAACGTAAATTTTAGACTTCCACCAAGGCCAGGACTAGGGTGAAGGGACTAACGCACTAGTCTCAGGAGCAACTGTTAAGTAACGCTAATCCTGAATGAATGAAATAGTTTTAAAATTGAATGTAATCGCAAAGAAAAAAAAACCCATGATAGACAAAATATTAAAACTTTAAATAAAGGCTTGCACTCGCACAACCCAGGCTCACCGGCCTCTCCCTGCTCCTGGCCCGGTTTCCCAGCTTGGTTCTCTACAAGTCAGAATTCCTAGCAAAATCAAAGTGTGCGCGCGTCTGCCCAAGTACACGCCGCAGAGTTATTTCTGCCCCATCTTCCCTATTTGAACTCAAACAGGACAGCATTTTCCTGGGTGCAGCCCCTGCGTTGGGTGAACAGCGCAGTGATAAAGCCTGGCGTTCTCCACCTGCAGGCGGAGGCTGACGGCGCGGTCTTTGGCGCGAGTCCGTGCACCGCGGCCGCCCCGCCCCGGTGGGAGAGAGGGACGGAGGAAGCTGCCGGTATAACGGGAGGAGAGCGCCAGGCGGAGCTGGGGCGTCCCTCCCGCTCGCTTCTTGACTCGCGTTGCTGCCGGCCGCCTCCCGCGCCTAGTGTCCGGGACGCGCCTGAACCTGCCGCCTCCGTGCCTGGGGTGGCGCCGCGCGGCCCCGAGCGCTCCAGAAAGCTGCGGCGCGAGTCCGCGGGGCCGACCTCGGAGACGCAGCTGGGGCCGGGCGCGGCTTGGCGGGAGGGTCTGCAGCGCCGAGGGAGGCTGCTGGTGCGTGAGGAAGAGAGCTAGAGACTGGACAGGGGAGGCAGAGCAGCGTCAGAGCCGCGCAGGGGACGGGAGTGAGAGCAGGAGCGACGCAGAGCGGCCGTCGCCGTGCCCGGGTCTCAGGGCGCCTGGCTGAAGTGAGCATGGCTTCAGTGGCCTGGGCCGTCCTCAAGGTGCTGCTGCTTCTCCCCACTCAGACTTGGAGCCCCGTGGGAGCAGGAAATCCACGTAAGTACAGCAAATGGTTTAAAACTTGCGCTTGTTAACCATATCACGGTATTTTTCCCGGCAGCTGACTGTGATGCCCCACTGGCCTCTGCCTTGCCTAGGTCATCCTTCAGCAGCTCCTCAGAGCTGTCCAGCAGCCACGGCCCGGGGTTTTCAAGGCTTAATCGAAGAGATGGTGAGTCTGCCTTTTTCCTTGTATTGCTCCTTACCATTTTTATACTTTTTCTGTTTCAATAAAGGAGCTGGTGGCTGGACTCCACTTGTGTCAAATAAATACCAATGGCTGCAAATTGACCTTGGAGAGAGAATGGAGGTCACTGCTGTCGCCACCCAAGGAGGATATGGGAGCTCTGACTGGGTGACCAGCTACCTCCTGATGTTCAGTGATGGTGGGAGAAACTGGAAGCAGTATCGCCGAGAAGAAAGCATCTGGGTATGTTTCTAATAATAATAATTGCTACCTATATACATTGATCCCTTTCTCTGTTTTCTCCTAGGGTTTTCCAGGAAACACAAACGCAGACAGTGTGGTGCACTACAGACTCCAGCCTCCCTTTGAAGCCAGGTTCCTGCGCTTTCTCCCTTTAGCCTGGAACCCTAGGGGCAGGATTGGGATGCGGATCGAAGTGTACGGATGTGCATATAGTAAGTGGCCTTTATTCCCTGTGTGAAATCAATTAGAATTGCTTTCTAATATCTTCTTTCCTAGAATCTGAGGTGGTTTATTTTGATGGACAAAGTGCTCTGCTGTATAGACTTGATAAAAAACCTTTAAAACCAATAAGAGACGTTATTTCTTTGAAATTTAAAGCCATGCAGAGCAATGGAATTCTACTTCACAGAGAAGGACAACATGGAAATCACATTACTCTGGAATTAATTAAAGGAAAGCTTGTCTTTTTTCTTAATTCAGGTAAAAAAATACTTGAACTTTTATACCAGTAGAGAAATAACTGTTTTTTTCCTTCTCCTTTAAGGCAATGCTAAGCTGCCTTCCACTATTGCTCCTGTGACCCTCACCCTGGGCAGCCTGCTGGACGACCAGCACTGGCATTCCGTCCTCATCGAGCTCCTCGACACGCAGGTCAACTTCACCGTGGACAAACACACTCATCATTTCCAAGCAAAGGGAGATTCCAGTTACTTGGATCTTAATTTTGAGGTTATTATAGATATATAGTTTAAATTAAATATACAATGTTATTTATGTCATTTTTCTTTCTAAGATCAGCTTTGGGGGAATTCCGACACCCGGAAGATCGCGGGCATTCAGACGTAAAAGCTTTCATGGGTGTTTAGAAAATCTTTATTATAATGGAGTGGATGTTACCGAATTAGCCAAGAAACACAAACCACAGATCCTCATGATGGTAAGGAAGCCTAATGGGAAGGAAAGAAAAAACTGCTCAATGTGCTCTTTTGTTTTATTTATAGGGAAATGTGTCCTTCTCATGTCCACAGCCACAGACTGTCCCTGTGACTTTTCTGAGCTCCAGGAGTTATCTGGCTCTGCCAGGCAACTCTGGGGAGGACAAAGTGTCTGTCACTTTTCAATTTCGAACGTGGAACAGAGCAGGACATTTGCTTTTCGGCGAACTTCGACGTGGTTCAGGGAGTTTCGTCCTCTTTCTTAAGGATGGCAAGCTCAAACTGAGTCTCTTCCAGCCGGGACAGTCACCAAGGAATGTCACAGCAGGTAACAGTTGTATTCCCATAAACCTGACATATGAGTTGTCTCTGACTGATTGTATTTCCTCCAGGTGCTGGATTAAACGATGGGCAGTGGCACTCTGTGTCCTTCTCTGCCAAGTGGAGCCATATGAATGTGGTGGTGGACGATGACACAGCTGTTCAGCCCCTGGTGGCTGTGCTCATTGATTCAGGTGACACCTATTATTTTGGAGGTAAGAGAAGGCAACTGAATGACACTGGCAGTTGCTTTTGTCCTATTTTTGTCTTCATATTTAGGCTGCCTGGACAACAGCTCTGGCTCTGGATGTAAAAGCCCCCTGGGAGGGTTTCAGGGCTGCCTAAGGCTCATCACCATTGGTGACAAAGCGGTGGATCCCATCTTAGTACAGCAGGGGGCGCTGGGGAGTTTCAGGGACCTCCAGATAGACTCCTGCGGCATCACAGACAGGTAAGGGCCATCCTAGGTCACTTTAGCTTGCCGGGAAACAGCAGTTGTATCTGTTTTCTTTTAGGTGCTTGCCCAGCTACTGTGAGCATGGGGGCGAGTGTTCCCAGTCGTGGGACACCTTCTCCTGTGACTGTCTAGGCACAGGCTATACGGGCGAGACCTGCCATTCCTGTAAGCCTCACGCCTCCCTCTCGTTTCTGTCATTCTGGTTCTTATGGCTGGTGTTCTCCTACAGCTCTCTACGAGCAGTCTTGTGAAGCCCACAAGCACCGAGGGAACCCGTCTGGGCTTTACTATATTGATGCAGATGGAAGTGGCCCCCTGGGACCATTTCTTGTGTACTGCAATATGACAGGTATGTTGATAATCGTTATATGCATATATCAGGTGATGCCTCTCCTTTGCCCGTTTCTGCTCAGCAGACGCCGCGTGGACGGTGGTGCAGCACGGTGGCCCCGACGCGGTGACCCTCCGAGGTGCCCCCAGCGGGCACCCGCGCTCGGCTGTGTCCTTCGCGTACGCAGCGGGCGCGGGGCAGCTGCGGTCCGCGGTGAACCTGGCGGAGCGCTGCGAGCAGCGGCTGGCTCTGCGCTGCGGGACGGCGCGGCGCCCGGACTCACGAGGTAAGCGCCACTCCTGGAGGCTACAGGGGTTCTAGATGTCATGTTTCTTATACTTGTCTTTCAGATGGAACCCCACTGAGCTGGTGGGTTGGAAGAACCAATGAAACACACACTTCCTGGGGAGGTTCTCTGCCTGATGCTCAAAAGTGTACTTGTGGATTAGAGGGGAACTGCATTGATTCTCAGTATTACTGCAACTGTGATGCTGGCCGGAATGAATGGTGATTTCCACATGATTTCCCTGCACAAAAATTAATTTTAATGGTTTCGGTTGTTGTTCTTTAGGACTAGTGACACAATAGTCCTTTCCCAAAAGGAGCACCTGCCAGTCACTCAGATTGTGATGACAGACGCAGGCCGACCACATTCCGAAGCAGCTTATACACTGGGGCCACTGCTCTGCCGCGGAGATCGTAAGTAGTGTCAAGAAAAAGCTTTATTTTCATTTCCTTTTGTCGTTTTCTCTATTGTAAACAGAGTCATTCTGGAATTCAGCTTCCTTCAACACTGAGACTTCATACCTTCATTTCCCTGCTTTCCACGGAGAACTCACTGCTGACGTGTGCTTCTTTTTTAAGACCACAGTTTCCTCCGGGGTGTTTATGGAGAACCTGGGGATCACAGATTTCATCAGGATTGAGCTGCGTGGTAAGCTCGCCACTCTGGACAAGTCACAGGGTGCTTGAGCAATATTCATATCTAATATTTCTAGCTCCCACAGAAGTGACCTTTTCCTTCGATGTGGGGAATGGACCTTGTGAGGTCACGGTGCAGTCACCCACTCCCTTTAATGACAATCAGTGGCACCACGTGAGGGCAGAGAGAAATGTTAAAGGAGCGTCTCTTCAAGTTGATCAGCTTCCTCAGAAGATGCAGCCTGCCCCTGCTGATGGGCACGTTCGTTTACAGCTCAACAGCCAGCTCTTCATTGGTGAGTGCTGGTGGTTTATAACTGAATTTAGTACACATTTCTATTTGCAGTGTTTCCGTTGTAGGTGGAACGGCCACCAGACAGAGAGGCTTTCTAGGATGCATTCGGTCTCTGCAGTTGAACGGGGTGGCCCTGGATCTGGAAGAAAGAGCCACAGTGACGCCAGGAGTGGAGCCAGGGTGTGCAGGACACTGCAGCACCTATGGACACTTGTGTCGCAATGGAGGGAGATGCAGAGAGAAACGCAGGGGGGTCACCTGTGACTGTGCCTTCTCAGCCTATGATGGGCCGTTCTGCTCCAATGGTAAGTGTGACCAAGGAGCAGGTTATAGGGAATTAACATAACAAAAATGTATTTATCATTTCAGAGATTTCCGCATATTTTGCAACTGGCTCCTCAATGACATACCATTTTCAAGAACATTACACTTTAAGTGAAAACTCCAGCTCTCTCGTTTCTTCATTACACAGAGATGTAACATTGACCAGAGAAATGATCACACTGAGCTTCCGAACCACACGAACTCCGAGCTTATTGCTGTATGTGAGCTCTTTCTATGAGGAATACCTTTCAGTTATCCTCGCCAACAATGGTGAATATCTTTTGTGTAAAGAAAAAGAGAACTAATTTTAAATGCCATTTATTTTTCTTTTTAGGAAGTTTGCAGATTAGGTACAAGCTAGATAGACATCAAAATCCTGATGCATTTACCTTTGATTTTAAAAACATGGCTGATGGGCAACTTCACCAAGTGAAGATTAACAGAGAAGAAGCTGTGGTCATGGTAGAGGTAATCCCACAAATGCAAAAGTCAAACTAACTTTGATGTTTGCTTCTCATGGGACATCTAATAGGTTAACCAGAGCACAAAGAAACAAGTCATCTTGTCCTCAGGGACAGAATTCAACGCCGTCAAATCTCTCATATTGGGAAAGGTTTTAGGTAAGTAGGAGAAAGAGCTTTTTCCCAAATAAGCCCTAACTGTGTGTTCCCCTTCTGTCCTCAGAGGCTGCCGGCGCGGACCCGGACACAAGGCGGGCGGCGACTAGTGGCTTCACTGGCTGCCTCTCGGCGGTGCGCTTCGGCCGCGCTGCTCCCCTGAAGGCGGCGCTGCGCCCCAGCGGCCCCTCCCGGGTCACCGTCCGCGGCCACGTGGCCCCTATGGCCCGCTGCGCAGCGGGGGCGGCGTCCGGCTCCCCGGCGCGGGAACTGGCTCCCCGACTCGCGGGGGGCGCAGGTGTGTGGCCCTCCACCCCTGCGCACCTGAAAAATAAACATCATTCTCCCTTTCCCTGTTGTAGGTCGTTCTGGACCAGCGGATGAGGGAGAGCCCTTGGTTAATGCAGACAGAAGAGACTCTGCTGTCATCGGAGGTAACAAGGCCCTGAATGACCTGGTGCTTGTCAATTATGATGTTTTATTCTTTTCTCTCCCTAGGTGTGATAGCAGTGGTGATATTTATTTTGCTTTGCATCACTGCCATAGCCATACGCATCTATCAACAGAGAAAGTTACGCAAAGAAAATGAGTCAAAAGTCTCAAAAAAAGAAGAGTGCTAGGACAGCTCTAAACAGTGAGCTCGATGTGCAAAACGCAGTCCATGAAAACCAGAAAGAGCGAGTCTTCTGATTGGCAGCTGTGGCTGTCTCTATCATCGTGACTGTGGACTTCCCTGCTGTTGCCATCAGGGTGCACACAAGCAGGTGCAGTGCTGTCACCTGGCTGAAGACCTGCAGCCTCGGAGCCTCTGGGAGGTCCCTTTCTCCCTCGGTGAAACACAGTCCTCCACATCAATTTCCAAACAATGAATTAGGTATGGCCATTCATCACTGTTCAGTAGTTTCCCCGTCCAAAGGCTCTCTTCCAAAACTGCAGTTTGATCTGTGTTAATAATTGTGGGGTTTTAGATGAGAAAATGGCTATAAAGCTGTGGCCCTACTTTATTTTTTAAAAATGACAGAACTTTTGTTCAGATGTAAAAGACAAAATTGCACTTTAATGTTTTTTGTTACTTGAAAACATATCTGGGATCCCTTTTTTTGGTCCTCTGCTGATATTTATAAAACAAGAAATGCTTCTTGGACTACCTTCACTGGCATTTCCATAGTCCTGGAATCCAGAGCCAAGTGGCCTATCTAAAATTCACAGCCCTTTTATTCTCCTGTGTGATGGTTAATACAACACAGTTGAAGCCTGGAAACACTACCATTATTTTTGGTGTATTGCTTTTTCTAATTGACTGTTTTTAATGATTTTGATACATTTTAATGTTGAAATTAATATTGAATGTTAGCTATGAAATTTTAGTATTGAATTTTATAATGGAACAGAACATTGGTAGGTAACAAGATGCAAGAGGATGTCAATACAAGATTGTCTGCCTGTTTTTCTTTGTAATTTGTAATTACAGTTTTTGTAACTTGTGATTATGTTTTTAACTAAATTTACCACCAGATACAAACAATACTTCTTACACAGAGTTATCCTTTATTTATATCATTAAGACGTGAATGAAACATCATCCTAACTTACTTCCCCAAGATATTGAGAGGTCATATCTGTTTTTCTTTATCATTCATTTCTTTTTCTAAAAGTTGTTACTGATATGCTTTTGATTTCCTATGACTCTATTATGTTGTACAGAACATCTTTTCAATTTATTAAAAAAATAGCTTAACTGAAGATCACTAATTCCTTTTCTAAATTTTGAACTGCTCTAGGCATAAATATCATTGTGTATTATCCTTTCATCTAATCACTTTTGGAATGTAAACTGAAGACTGTTCACTCCAAGTTAAGTTAGCATTTACATGATGTTTATTAAATCTGCCAGTCTGATCACAGGTTTATGACCATGGGGCCAAATTCCCATAGATTACCCAAAATTGAATATGTGCAGTTAACTGGAACATGTCTCATTAAGGTTTACATACACACTAAGACAGCAAAGGATTGGAATTAACTTTATGGAGACAGTTCCAGGGACTAGTATTGAAGCAGTGGTTATTTGATAATGCATGGAACCACCATTTGGATTCAATAAACCAATTACATAAAAGCAATGATGCTACACTCTTCATATTCCAGATACCAACTGCCTACCAAGGACTAATGAGATGGTATATTTCTTCCACATCAGGGCAAGCTGAAAATATATTGATTCAGCGTTACTGTTACGTAAATGAATTTCCATCTTGTTATGGAAATTCGTATGTGTTATTTTTGAAAGAATGAATACACTCTCTGTCTTAAATCCGCTCTTAACAAATGATCTCTTCTCAGAATACTACATCTGTATTGAGAGTACAGACAGCCCATTGGTCACTGCACCTTTTGCAAGACAGCGAAACGGATGCATCAAATTGCATTGATACATCATCACCATCAATCTTTTGCACTGATTTTTAGACTTAATCTTCTTATTTGAAAATAAACTCATTTTTAAATAAAATAAAAAATATTTTAGGGAAAGCTCTATAAAATTAAAATTACAGAATTATATGCTTTTTAAAATTTATGCAAAAATGTGCAGACAAATGTATTCTGTATTGGTTTATGTATCACTTTGCCCTTGTATATTTTGAGATTATTAAGATTTGTTGACTTTTTTGGTTTGATATTTATCATCTGTTAAATTTTTCCTTTTAAATTATTAAATGCAAAGTGCAAGAAAAAGAGATAAATATTTACTGATTGCTAGATGTAAAAATATCTATGAATATATATATTTAAACTTCTGCCAAAGAGCAACCATCTAACAGTCAACTTACTAAAATCTAAATTGAGTACTTTTTACTGTTGCAGAGAATTAAGTCACTAAACGTTATTTAGATACATAGATGCTAGTTGCAAGTAACACCCTTTTGTAACATAAAAGTAAAAGCATAATAATTTCCCAACTTTTTTCTTCAAATTAAAAAAGAAAATAGCATATAATTACCATTCTTCATTTGAGAAAGCTGAAGATTCTGATGCTTAAAAACTTCAGAATTCTAATATTAAAAATAGAGTGGTTCATGTGACATTGAAGGCTTATCTCTGTAAAATAGTGACACTGGTGAGTGGTATTATCTCAATATTTTTGTCCAAATTCACCTTAGGAAATCACTGTAAATCTTCATTGTTTACTAAAAGTCATTATTACGGCATAAACTTAACATACTTTGATAGTAGTTACTACTGATACGTGACATATTCTACCCCGTGTCTCTATTACTCTGTCTCTATTACTGTGAAAAGTCACAGTAAATTTAACATTTTCTTCCAGACTGTGTATGATCTTTCATTGTAATAGAGACATGGAGTAGGATAAGTCATGTATTAACATGTAAGATTTTTTTAACCTGCTCCCTCAGTTTTATAGATGAGACAAAGATAAGGTTGTAAGAGCTAATCTCTTCAAGTAGGCAGTACTAGTAAGTTGTCATGCGTGGACTGAACTCCTGGCACTTCTCTCTCTTAACTTCAATCCATAGAGAAGCCCACCTTCCTGCCTTCCCAGTATTATTTAGCAGAGGAGAAAATCATATTAGGCTGTTTGATACTGTTTGCCTAGACTGACCAATAATTCTGGATCTTTGTTCACATCTTCTCTGAAAGAATATTTGATGGGAAATCTTTTTTATTTTTTAATTTTTGTGTACATACTAGGTGTATATATTTATGGAGTACATGAAATGTTTTGATACAGGCATGCACTGTGAAATAAGCACATCATGGAGAATGGGGTATCCATCCCCTCAACATTTATCCTTTGTGTTACAAACAACCTGATTACACTCTGTATTTTAAAATATGCAGTTAAGTTTTTATTGACTATAGTCACCCTATTGTGCTATCATATAGTAAGTTTTACTCATTCTTTCTACTTTTTTTGTACCCATTAACCTATCCCCACCTCTGCCCCACCATTATCTCAGCTGTCTACTACTTTTTTCAGCCTTTACTAACCATCCTTCTACTCTATATCCATGAATTCCGTTGTTTTGATTTTTAGATCCCACAAATAAATGAGAACATGGCAATGTTTGTCTTTCTATGCCTGGCCTATTTCACTTAACATAATGACCTCCAGTTCCATCCATGCTGTCGCAAGTGACAGGATCTCATTCTCTTTTATGGCTGAAGAGTACTCCATTTTGTATGTGAACCACATTTTCTTCATTCATCTGTTGATGAACACTTAGGGTGTTTCCAAATCTTAGCTGTTATAAACAGTATTGCAACAAATAAAAGAGTGCAGATGGAAAATTGATTTTGATGGCTTTTTTCTTTAATAAAACATTAATTTCTTCATGTATAACTGGAAGGCAAACAAATGATCCATTTGCTTAGTTTATTCTTGAATCCATAATATAAGTAACAGAAATGGATTATTAAAATATACTTGAATTTGGGGAAGAATGATATGGACACATTTTAAATCAAAACATGATGAATTGGCTGTTTAACCTACTACCTCATTGGCCAATCTGGGGCAAGATGAAAGTATTTGTAAACACTGTTTTGGCAATTATGTGTAAAGAGAGAACCAATTTTTTAATTAAAAAATTGAATTCTAAGAATTACAGAGCTTTTCTATTGGTAAAGACATTAAATATCATAGAGTCCAACGCTTTTCTCTTCCTTCACATCACTCCCAATGGATGTAGCTCAGGCTAAGTTCATTGCTGATGTGTTGTCAGAACAGCCACTCACGGTTTAAGTTGGTATACTTAAGTGCAAATGTAACCTTAAGAAGGTTACATAAAGTTGCCATTACTAGGAGTAGTAGCAGAATTTATTATGGATTAATCATATCGTCGGGAAAATGTACTGAAGCACTACTTCCTGTGGTATTTTTTTTACAAAATGATAACATAGTTTATTGCCTATAGGTTATGACCTAAAATTATATTTTTGCATTTTATTGTGCCATTATATATTTTAAAATGTGAGGTTCACATGGTTGCATTTGCTCTGTGAATAAAAATGTTTAAAATCATAAGATGAACTTTTAGATTTTGCGATATGAAAATTTCTAACTTAGCTAGCTTGTGATGGTACCTAAAAATTTAAGAAAGCCCTTAAAATAGAACCTCTGTGACTGCATGAGCACTTTGTATGACTCATATCACATTTTAACTCCTTAAGCAAGCCAATGAGGTAAAACATATAATTGTCCCCATTTTTGCAAAATTCACAAAGGCCTTCACTGCTTTGAGAAAACATTACACAGATAATTACTGACAAAAATGGGTTAGAATGCAGGTCCTGAGATGTCTAGTTCCTGACCAATTCTACAGGTTGCCTTGCTCCCATAATATGCTCCAATCTACAATGTTCATCTTAATCTGCAGTGAGTAAACATAATTGATAGCTAAATTTACTTCTTGTTCCAAATCTTTAGGATATGATTCATGTGTGTTATATACATACATATATATATGTGTATGTGTGTTTATACTTACATATATTTCTTTTTCTTATTTTACTTCTGGCTAAGATGGAGTAATAGGGAGCATATTTACCCTCTAACCCTCCTGCATGAAACAACCTCAAACCAGACAAAATATATGAAACTATGGTTTTCAGTACACTGGACATGAGGCACGGAATGTAATCCCTGAAAGACAGGAAACATAAGATGTGTGCTGTGAGTATCCCAGCTTACAACTTGAGAGAATTTGAGACAGCAGTGACAATGGAGATAGATAGCTTAAGGAAGCCTAGCAAGTCTCTGAATGGAGTAGCTGTTGCTGAGAGTTCAGGTACACGAAGGTGGCTAGAGATTGCAGGATAGAGTACCGGCGAGGAAAGAGCTGCATTGGAGAAAACTTTGCAAATCTGGAGAGGGTCGCCCTTCAGTGTGTAACAAAGTGCATGAAACTACCTGAGGCAAGGGAAAGAAACACTCAAAAGAATTACAGCGGCATTTATCAACCTTTAAAAAATTATTATTGACCTCAAGGAATCTTTTTAAACATCTTTTCTAGTCACCTCTCTATGAATTTTTTAATTTTTATTTAATTTAATTTAATTTTATTTTATTTTTGAGACGGAGTCTTGCTCTGTCGCTCAGGCTGGAGTGCAGTGGCGCGATCCTGGCTCACTGCAAGCTCCGCCTCCAGGGTTCATGCCATTCTCCTGCCTCAGCCTCCCGAGTAGCTGGGACTACAGGCACAAGCCAACATGCCCAGCTAATTTTTTTTTTTTTTTTTTTTTTTGTATTTTTAGTGGAGGCAAGGTTTCACCGTGTTAGCCAGGATGGTCTCGATCTCTGGATCTCATGATCTGCCCACCTCAGCCTCCTAAAGCGCTGGTATCACAGGCGTAAGCCACTGCGCCCGCCCTGAAATTTTAATATCGCACATGCACTGCATATCTCTTTAGTACTATACGTATATCTGGGCTTTACACAAAAAGAATATTTTTCTTCTCTTCACTTCTCCCATCCCCCCCAAAAAAACTAATTTCTGTCGTTTTGGGGACAATATTACTCTCACTGAGAGTGCATGTTCACATACAACCATGAATAGAGGTGGTTGCCATGGGCTATACCAGAAATCCCCATAATTAATAGGGCATTAGGTAGAATATTCATAGGGGTCTTGCCTCAGTCCTGGCAAGTCCTAGACCATGTATTACTATGGCGGCCCCACTGAACAAATCTTCAAAGATTTGGAAAAAAAGATCAAACCGTTTCCAATAACTAATTGGCATCTCTGAGCAAAGTTCACATGTATTTCCAGTAACATAAAACTATCCAACACCAGGCCGGGCACAGTGGCTCATGCCTGTAATCCCAGCACTTTGGGAGGTCGAGGCAGGCAGATCACGAGGTCGGGAGATGGAGACCATCCTGCTAACAAGGTGGAAACCCCGTCTCTACTAAACATACAAAAATTAGCCGGGCGTGGTGTTGGGCGCCTGAAGTCCCAGCTACTCGGGAGGCTGGGGCAGGAGAATGGCATGAACCCGGGAGGCAGAGTTTGCAGTGGGCCGAGATTGCGCCATTGCACTCCAGCCTGGGCAACAGAGCCAGACTCCATCAAAAAAAAATCCAACACCCAACGAGGTAAAATCACAATGTCTGGTATACAATAAAAAATTACCAAGTGTGTGAAGAGGCAGAAAAATAGGACCTATAATGAGGATAAAAATCAATCTAAAATGACCCAGCACATACCCAGATGTTAGAATTACTAATGAAAAATATTATGACTATATTCCGTATTTTCAAAGATTAGGATGTGACAAGAAAAGGCTTTAATTAAACTTCGAGAGATGACAATGTTAATGTATAAGATTAAAAAATACAATGGATGTAATTAATGGCAGATGAGAGTTTTCAGAAGAAAATATTAATAAACTTGAATATATATAGCAGTAGAAAGCATCCAAAATGAAACAGAGACAGAAAAAAAACAAAGAATAATCAGAGTATCGGTGATCTGTGGGACAACTTCAGTTGCCTAATCTGTGTGTATTTGGAGTTCTCAAAGGAGAAAAGAGAGTGGATGGATAGAAAAAAATATTTTTAAAAATTAATACATAAGCATTTTCCACATTTGATGCAAACTATAAACCCACAGACCCAGCTCAACATCCCCAAGTAGGGGTGCTATTAAGAAAACCACATCACAACACATCATAAGCAAATGGATCAAAACTCAGTGTGGTAAAGAGAAAAAGACAAGTCTTACACAGAGAAGAAAAACAAGGATGATACCAGACTTCTTTTTGGAAGCAATGCAAGGGGAAGGGCAGTGGAGCAACATCTTTCATGCTTCCAGTGAAACATCTTCCAACCAAAAGCAGAAAACTCTCTCTCCTAGGTTTCTATACCCAGCAAAACCGTCTTTCAAGAAAGGATGAAACAAAGATATTTTTCAGACATAGAAAAGTTAAAAGTAATATATTATCAGCAAACCTGGACTATGAGAACAGTGTAAAAGCCTTTCAGGAAGAAGGAAAATAAAGAATAATATCTTTGTGCAGATAGAAACATGGATCCACACAAAGAAATGAAGAGCACTGGCAATAGTAACACCATAAGTAAATATACAATACCTGCCCTTATTACTTAAATATCTTTTAAAGATAATTGGCTGTTTAGAAATAATAGCAGTGTCATGTGAGTTCTGCAGCATGAGTAAAAGTAAAATATATGACAACAATAACCTAGAGTAAATGGAAATATAGTTTAGTTTGTAAGGTTCTTAGACTGTGTGTAAAGTCGTATAATGCCTATTAAAAGTTGGCTATTACAAGTTATCTTTAAGTTAAAACATCTGTATGGTGTAATCCCTAAAGCAAATGCTAGAGTAACAAAAACAGTGATAATATTACAATATTACACAATAATATTACAATGCAGCGATGAAATAGAATAAATTTTTAAATGCTTGAAAGTAGACAAAAAAGATGAGAAAGAGGACAAAGAACAAATGGGACAAATAGAAAGCAAATAGCAAGATATAAAATAAAAATCTGATAAATTTGACCTTAAGATTAACAACTCTCCTTTTAAAATACATTGTTAAGAGAATAAGAGTCAAGCTACAGACTGGGAGAAAATATTTGCAACACTTTATTTGAATGCTGTAAATTTTTTTCAGAATATAGTTCATAAAGAACTCTTAACAACTCAATAATTAGCAAAAATAAAATGAAAATAATGAATATAAGAAAAAATGACGAAAAGTGCTAGGCCAGTGGACAAAAAGCACACAAAAATGTTCAATATCGTTTTGTCATTAAGGAAATGCAAATTAAAACCACAGTGAGTTATTCTTCCCACTAAAATGGTTATGATTAAAAATATTGTCAGTACCACGTGTTGTTGAGAATATGGAGCAATTATAATTCTCATACATTATTGTTGGAATGTAAAATGCTACAACCACTTAGGAAAAATTGTTTAACATTGTTTTATATAATTAAGCATACATGAAACCTATGACCCAACAATTCCAATCCTAGATTGAAAAGAAATGAAAACTTATGCCCATTATAAGACTTACACAAGAACGTTTATAGCATCTTTACTTATAATATCCCCAAACTGTAAACTGCCTAAAAGACCTTCAACAAGAAAATGGACAAACAATTTGTGTTGTATTAATAATGAAATACTCTTCAGCTATAAAATGGACAAAACTACTGGTAACTGCAACAAACATGGCTGAATCTAAAAAACCTTGTGTTGAATGAATAAATCTAGACACTATAGGGTACATTCTGAAGTCCTAGAACAAGCGAAACTAAGATATAGCAGTAGAAATTGTATCAGTAGTTACCTGGGTTGAGGTGGGATGGGAGTTGACTGCAGAGAAACACAAGGGAAGTTTCTGGAGTGATGGAAATGTTCTATGTCTTGATTGACTATGGTTACATTGGTGTGGACATTTGTCAAAACTCTGAATTTCATATTTGGAATTTGTATATTTTGTATATAAATTATACTTCAATAAATATGTACATGTATATATATGTGTATATATAATACATTTTGATATGTCATGATGTCTATCACTTCACAGCATATTATATTTCTATCATACCATATTTACATAATGGAAAAAGATGAAAAGGATGCTGTATTTTGGGGAAATCACAAGAGATTATCACCTTTATTTATTTTTTATACAAATACATATAAATCTTTCACAGTACAATACAAATGTCAAAATGTGGTATTTTCATTGCTCTATAAATTCTTATATGTTCTATGTATGTAATAAATGTTAAAAACAGTGTTTATATGTTGTATATGTTTATTTGTTCTATG